CGAGGTCAGGAGTTTAAGACCAGCCTGGCCAACATGGTGAAACACCGTCTCTACTAAAAATACAAAAATTACTCGGGTGTGGTGGCGGGCACCTGTAGTCCCAGCTACTTGGGAGGCGGAGGCAGGAGAATTGCTTGAACCTGGGAGGCGGAGGCTGCAGGGAGCTGAGATCGCACCATTGCATTCCAGCCTGGGCAACAGAGTGAGACTCTGTCTCAAAAAAAAAAAAAAAAAAAAAGACTATGCTTATGGCATATAAATAATATCTAAATAAAGCTGTAGTTTTTGAAAATTAAAAAAGATTTTTTTTCTTTTTTTCAATCCTGCTCCTTCTATAGAAATATTGTTTTCAAGTCATGTCTTGCTTTAAACAAACCTACTAAAATCAATAAGGAGATTTAAAAATTACAATAATAGTTTACTCTCAAGAAAAACAGCCCTGTGTACTTGAACTGTGCGGTGTGTGGCTGGACAGGAGGCGGCCGGTTGCAGAGATAACCAGCTCTTGGCTGCGGGGCCGTGGGCTAGGATGACATCCAGGAGCAGGGCTTGGGCGACTGCCTGGGGGCGGAGGGTGCCGTTGGCAGCTTCAGAAAGGAGAGTGAGAGGCAGATGTGGGGGTATTTGTTCTCCGGCACGTTTGTTTCCTCCTTCCTGGTCTTGCACCCCACCCTTTTTACTGCGCCCTGTCGGCGATCAGGACCACGCCCCCTTCACCTCGGGATCCCAGCACCCATGCGCTTCAGCAGCGCAACTAATTGCTGTTGGCTCAGGAAATGTGGACAATACGCAGGAAGGGACGCCGTGCCTTACAGCGACCGGCAGGGACTCGGCCGTCCGCGAGCCCAGCCGCCCGCCCCGCTCCGGCCAGGATGTTGGAGGTGGGTGACCGCGAAGAGGTCGGCGGGGGGCGGGGGCCGCAGTCTTTGTGCGCGCGCAGCTCCCGGCTCCCGCCGCTGGGGGGCGGCCTCCGCCCTGCCGACCCCCGACAATAGCGCGAGGGGTGGGGAGCGCGCGGTCCCGGAAACTTTTCCCCGGCGCCTTCGCCGCCGCCGCCCGCGCCCGGGAGCGCGCCCTTCTCTGCCCGCGGTCGGTGCGCTCGGCCGGAGGCGCCGCGGCGGAACGGAACCCAGAGAAGGGCACGCGGGGCGGCGGCGCTCGGGGCTTGCCCGCGGCGAGGGAGGCTGCGCCCAGGTCCCCGGCCCCGCGCCGCGCGCCCAGCCGCGCCATGGGGGAGGCGCCCAGCCCCGCGCCCGCGCTCTGGGACTGGGACTACCTGGACCGCTGCTTCGCCCGCCACCGCGTCTGCATCTCCTTCGGCCTGTGGATCTGCGCCTCCTCCTGCTGGATCGCCGCCCACGCGCTGTAATGGGGCCACGGGTCGGGGGGCTGTCGGGGCTGTGTTCTGTCCACACCCCTGTCACCCCAGGCTTCTCTATCTGAGATGTGCACAGAAACCCAGACAGGACCAGTCGGCACTGTGTGCTGCGTGCTGCCTCCTGACCAGTCTGTGTGACACCGTCGGGGCTCTTCTGGCCAGACAGCTCACAATCCAGGTATGTTGGGCCTCCAGCTGACAGTGGCTTAGAATGCCAAGACTCTCTTCCCGTTTGCTCCCAGGTTTTCACTGGTGCCTACCTAGCAGCTATTGACTTAGTGAACTTTATGTTCATTCTCTTCCCAGTCTGTGGATCCAAATTCAAGTCTAATTCAGGTGAGTGTGTGGCTGTCTTTTCCTGTCTTTATGGAGCCATGTGGGATTTTGGTGTCTGTTGCAGATCGGGAAGCCCGAGAGAGGAAGAGGAGGCGGCAGCTCAGGGCCAGTGTGTTTGCCCTGGCCCTGCCGCTGAGCCTGGGCCCGTGCTGGGCTCTGTGGGTTGCTGTCCCGAAGGCTTCAGCCACCATCCGGGGGCCACAGCGGAGGCTGCTAGCGAGCCTGCTGCAGGTGAGGCTGGGCCACCGTGGGGAGGACTCGGGACTGATGGTGGATCACCTGTTCGTTCTTGCAGGAAAATACTGAGATCCTCGGCTACCTGCTGGGTAGCGTTGCTGCCTTTGGCTCCTGGGCTTCTCGGATCCCCCCTCTCTCCAGAATTGTGAGGCCGGGGGTGGGGATGGGACTGTGGGTATCCACCCCATGACCCAACCACCTCCCACCAGGCCCCACCTCCGACACTGGGGATTACGACTCAACATGAGATCTGGCGGGGACAAATGTCCAAACCATCCCAGTCTCCCTCACGTTCTCCCAGCGGACATTGGCGAGCCGCTGCCCAGCGTCAGGTGCTGGGCACTGAGATGGTGAGGACCCCTGCCCAGCCCTCAGGAGCTCTCTCCCGCCCAGCCCCTCCCTCTCTCTGCCCAGTGCCGGGGGAAGACATTTCCCTCCATCCACCTGTGGACCCGGCTCCTGTCGGCCCTGGCTGGCCTCCTCTATGCCTCGGCCATTGTGGCCCACGACCAGCACCCTGAGTACCTGCTGCGGGCCACACCCTGGTTCCTGACCTCCCTCGGCCGTGCGGCACTGGACCTCGCTGTATCCACCCCAGGCCTGGGGAGCTCCCTGCTTCTGCTTCCTACCTTAACTTACACCATCTCAGATTATTTTCCTTTCGTGTGTGATGAAGAGCAAGATGAGACAGGCCTTAGGATTTGCCAAGGAAGCCAGAGAGAGCCCTGACACCCAAGCCCTTTTGACCTGTGCAGAGAAAGAGGAAGAAAACCAGGAGGTGAGGAACGAGGACAAGGTCTCTCTGGCTGGCCCCTTTCTGTCTCCCTGCCTCTACTTGCAAGAATTTGGATTGGGTGCCTCTCACCACACTGTCACACTGCAAGTCACTGAGGACAATGACAGCAATCAGTCGCTACATGGAGCTGACCATCGAGCCTGTGCAGCAGGTGAGTGGCCATCGGTCATGGCCAGGTGTCTGTCCTTGCCTGCCCTTTCTCACACACCTTGCAGGCAGGCTGCAGTGCCACCAGGCTGCCAGGTGACGGGCAGACGAGCGCCGGAGATGCGTCCCTGCAGGACCCCCCGTCGTACCCTCCCGTTCAGGTCATCCGGGCCCGGGTGTCTTCCGGCAGCTCCTCTGAGGTCTCCTCCATCAACTCCGACCTGGAGGTACACGGCTGTTGCCTGCTGGGCGGGTGCGTACCCAGCTACCCTTTGCATCTTTTCTCCATAGTGGGACCCTGAAGATGTGAACCTCGAAGGCAGCAAAGAAAATGTGGAGCTACTGGGATCCCAGGTGCACCAGGACTCTGTGAGGACAGCACACCTGAGTGATGATGATTAACACCTTCTGGAGCCAGCTCATCAGCTCAGAGCCCAGGGTCAGGAGTTCGTTCAGTAACGCAGCGGGAATCAATCTGCACTGACACCGCGGCAGGAACTGAAGCTGCCCTGGCAAGTGAGGAACCAGGAGCCGTCACTGAGTGTGGCTGGGCTACATCATAGCTCATCACGGAGCTACGACTTTGGGTACTGCGGACAGACCTGGATAGGCCCAGCATTCGTTCTGAAGATCACAGTTCACAGAAGCTTTTGCTTCGTAAAGATAATCCAAAGGATCTCAGACCCGCTCTTCCTTTTCCCTTCATTCCCTTGAGAGTCAGCCATGAACGGAATACCTGCTAGGTTCCAGGAATGAGCTCACCTAACAGATAGCAAATGTGTCTGGTTAGATCTCAGCAGAGCCCATTCTGCAAGACCTGGCTGAGCCAGATGAGAGGGTGGGCCCTGTGCTGGGGGGCCTTGGGTCACACACAGGAACCGAGACCTGGCTTCCACCCCCCAGTCACCCACTTGGGTTATCTGCTGGAAGTTATCGATAGGACTGTGTGGCCAACCAAGTGCTTGTGAGATCACTGACACTGCAAAAACAAAGCAAACTGCTCCGGGTACCAGGACTTCCTCCAACCTGGCAAGGGTGTGCGCTGAGGCGGGGCTTGCAGGTGAGGGGGCTGTATGCTTCAGGAACTAACTAAATGCATGCAGAAGGTAAGAGGCATGATGGGAGGTGTTCAAGCACAGCAATCCCATTTGGGAGTTATTTTGATACTGCGATGAGTAAGGGTAAGGGCGCATGGAATGGGGCTAAGGTGGGAGTGAACACTGGGGTGAATAAATTTTAAATCAATTCAAGTATCTCACTGTGGAGTGCAATGGCGAGCATGAAT